AGTATGTGAAAAAAAACTATGCTAGTTATAGGTTGAATAATGTCCCCCAAAATTTATACATTGAAGCCCTAATCTCAGTACTTCAGAATGTGACTGTAATTGGAGATAGGGTCTTTAGAGAGATAGTTAAATTAAAATGAGGCTGCTAGGTTGGCCCTAATTCTATATGACTGGTGTTCTTAAAATAATAGATTAGCTGGGCACAGTGGCTTATGCCTGTAATCCCAGCACTTTGGGAGGCCGAGGCGTGCAGATCACCTAAGGTCAGGAGTTCGAGACCAGCCTGGCCAACATGGTGAAACGTCGTCTCTCTCCTAAAAATACAAAAATTAGCCGGGCATGGTAGCGGGTGCCTGTAATCTCAGTTACTCCGGAGGCTGAGGCAGGAGAATCGCTTGAACCCAGGAGGCAGAGGTGGCAGTGAGGCAAGATTGCGCCATCGTACTCCAGCCTGGGCGACAGAGCAAGACTCCGTCTCAAAAAGAATAGGAGACACAGTGAGACGACCATGAGAAGCCAGAGAGAAAACAGCCATCTTACAAGCCAAGAGAGAAGTTGTGAGAAAAAAAAAAAAAAACAAACCCTGCTGACTCCTTGATTTTTGCCTTCCAAGCTCCAGAACTGTGAGGAAATAAATGTCTGTTGTTTTAGCCACCAAACCTGGTAAGGCAGTCCTAGCAAGCTAATACAATAGCCTGTTCCTTAATAAACAACTGCAAGATTTAGTTTATAGAAACCAGCTCGGAAGCAGTTGGTTTAGAATGACTTTCCTAGGAATCTGGTCAAGAAAGGAACTTACTAAAAGACTATTCTCATTTAACAAAAGAGATATTAAGTATCTCAAAGGCCAAATCTTTAAAAAGATTATCTGTTTTAAGCCACAAAACATTTGTGTGGATCCCTTTGCAGCAAGTTTGCTCTTAGATAAGATTCAGTCTTCGTTCTCAGCTGTTGCAGGTTAAGGCTTGTGAAATGATCCAAAAAGGGAACAGCAGCTTTTGGAGAAAACTTTTATTTGTTCTTCATTCTAGTGTCAAGTTTAAAGGCTTGAAGTCAGAATGTTAGAAGTGGGGAAGGGGACCTTAGAGGTGACGTCTTCCAGATGTTCCTGTTTATGCACAAGGGGACAGTCTCGGAGAATTAAGGCGCAAAACTCGGGTCCCAATTTCTAGGTAGGTTCCTGTTTGTTCTGCTGCTATCGTGCTGTAAACTCCTTTATTTTCTTCTTGTTTGCAGTGTGTTGTATTAGTTACCTTTCTCCAAATATTTCAGTCTAAAACTCCTATAAGTAAGCAACAGTGTCCTGCGTAACTGTAACGCTATTTACACACCTAAGAAAATTAACAAATTCCGTGAGTATCATTTCATATCCAGTTTATGTTCAGAAAACCAGTCACACTGTGCCATAATCTGCAGGTAGAGAAGAAAACTTACACCTGGCAAACACCTGCAATGTACCAAACACAGCACGAGGCATGGTGTGTGCGATGTTGGGATATCCCGCTGAATGCACATAACTAGTCTGGGAGGCAGGTATGTCACCCCCGTTTTACAGAGGAGAAGACGAAGGCTCAAAGAAGCACACTGCCTGCCATCACGTGGTGTGCAAGCGGGCAAGCCGGGATCCACATCCAGGCCTGTAGGACTCTCAGCTCCATGCTCCTCCTGCTCCGACCTGCTGCTGTGGAAGTACATGCAGTTCTCACCTCTCCTAAAGATACGTTTCCAAATGACCAGACTTTGTGATTCCTGATATCCAGCTTTTCAACTGCTCTCCAGACTGCCGTGGGTGCTGTCCCTTCCAGCCACTGCGGGATTTCTCCTGGAGAGCTGACCTCTATCCCTGACGCTGGCCCTCTTCTCACCGCTTCCAGCAAGCTTCCTGTGGCTCCTGCCTTCGGTTTCCTCATCTGAAAAGGAGACAGTTCAGCCAAAGAGATGGTTCAGCAGGGTGTTCTTTCTCCCTCATTTGAACGCGATCAGCATGGGTGCCTTTCTGGTCCACTCAACACCTTTGATCTTGTACCACACAGTTCATCTGGGGGAACGTGTCTTCCTCTTCTCAGCCCTACAGACGAATGCCTCTTTGAAGGCAGGGACCAGGCCATCTCCATGTGGAGCACTCTGGAAGTTCTGGGTTCTGTGCCTGACACATAAAAAGTGTCCAGTGATGTCTATATTACTGAAAAATAAATACGTAAGATAGGAGGAATGATCCAGACTAAAAGAAACTGCCAAGATCTCACAGCTGAACACTCTAGGAGTCTGTGACGTTTTCTCCTAGATTCACTTATATTTGTTTGCTGAAGATGAAGAATTCTGATGAAGAGAAGGAAGGAAACAAGGACAGTGTGGAAAGCCAGGCGAGAAGCCATCAGCATTTTAGAGCTTGTATTAGGTCCTAACGTGATATGGGTGCTCTCTTAAGGGAACTAAAAGAAATGTTGAAGGGAATATTTCTTTTCTGTCTCCTGGAGGTGAGTATGGATGTAGTTATATAGATAGATGAGTACATTGGTCACTGCAAAAGGGAAAAAGCAAAATTGCCCCCTATTTCATTTCCACACAGTTCCTCCTGTCAACAGGTCTGGGTGTTGACGTAGGAACTGCAAGTTCCCACGTCCACCCCCGCCACACCCACAGCCTGCCCTGCATACACCACTGCTGGAGATGTAGCCAGGACAGCTTGCCCTGTCCCCTGACCCCACGGACCTTGTTAACACCGCTGCTCCCCTCGGTGATATTTACCTGTCCGTGGCTGTCCTGACCAATACTCCCAAGGAGACAGTGCATCACTGGGCCAACAGGGCAGAGCCCCAGGGGACCACTCCCTTTACGACATGGACGGACACTTTAGGAGTGACGGTTACCCTCTCCTTGGATGAGGAGGGGCTCCAAGGATGGACATGTCAGTCTCACCTGGAGGGAGAGGGGCAGTGGGTGGGGGCAACGCTCAGTGGCTGGTGGACAGGCAAGGGGTGAGTGAGCCCTGCCCAACTGACTCCATTGGCGGCCACTGGCCTTGCCTGGCATTCACGGAACAGGCGCTTCATAAACTTGTTGCTTCAATGTGAAATCACCTCAATTTTGTAAATGCGTCTGTAGCATCCACAGGACTCATCATCTAGAATTCAAACCCTTAAGGGTAAAGGCTGCGTCTTCTGTTTCCTCTGCGTCTTCTCGAAGCACTGTGTGTAAGGGCCAGAGCACAGAGGATGTTTCATACACGTGCCTTTGCCCTGAGACCGCAGCCCTGCCTCCCCGGTCCCACGCAGACCTCATGGAGTGGCCTCCACTTCGGGGCTTGGTACTGCTGTGTACGGAAGGGGCGGTTTCTATGGGAAACATGGACAAACAGTTCTATTTGGAATAAGCAACCACAGGGTGCCCACCCAGCCATCCTCCCAAAGATTTGTCAAGAAAAAAAAAGTAGAACGAGAATGGGCAAAAGCGTCCGACATACTTTACTCTTCTCTTGAGGCTTTATTTTTCCACTCCTGATTTAGAGATGACCACATTTGTTAGACAGCCCCCCCTTGTCCGCCCTTTCTCTGCAGGCCACCACCGTTCCCCCTACCCCATCCCAGCCAGCAGCTGGTCTTTCCTAATTGGTAATCTGTCTTAATAGCCACAGGTCCTCAGGCAGCTGTCGCCGGGAATACGAGCTGGCAGCATAGATCCACGTCACTAACTTAACTGGCTGGTCCTATTAGAGCTTAAGAAAGAATTAAGTTAATAATGATACTAATGAGACAGAACGTTGCATAGGAGAAAATAAGAGAAAGAAGGAGAGGAGTAGAAGGAGGAGAAGGGAGAAGAGGGCAAGGGGGGAGGGGAATTATTGCTATTAATTATTATTATTATTAATTATTCCTGGCACAGGTTTTGCAATCACAACCCAAGGTTGTGATAAAATCTTGCTCAAAATTCAAAAAGGATTTCAACTTTTCACTCTCAGTCTTATTCACTTTTCCATATGATGAGATTTCTAAGTAAGCCACCCGACTTCAGTCCTTGGTGCCCAATAGCTAGGGGCTCACGCCGCGTTCAGGGTGTGATGAGCGCCTGAGAACGGAGGTGGCTGCCCCCGCAACTCCTCCTGGAGTGAGGCCATCCCATCCCATCAGGGGAGGGAGCACCGGCCCCAAGTTCAGAGAAAGGCATCCCAAGCTCCTGACATTCTGCGGTCGGAAAATGGTGATGGATCCTGCTCATTTCTAATTATACCTTTCCCTTGGCAACGACAAAGATACGTGTGGAAGAAGCTGGTTCTCGGCTTGGGGGGGCCACTCATCCTCTTGCCAAATATAGAGAAGGAATGAGCCGCGGGGGTTACCAATGGCCTATAAAAGCCCCGGGGAGCAGCCAGCCCTCTGTGGCTCGCTTGTGGGCGGAGGTAAGTCACAGGCTCCTCTTCTAGGTCTCAGCCCGCTAAGTTGTGTATGTGCATATTCTTCCAGGTCTGGGATCTCCTGGCTGTTGCTGTCTTCTGCTCTCATCCTGCAGGTGGGACTCTCAGGTGAGAAGTTGGGCCCTGTCCCTCGGCTGTTGTGCTGAGCTCACCGGGTGGGTTTGCCTTCCAGCTGACACCATGAGTAGTGACACTGAAATGGAAGTGTTCGGCATAGCTGCTCCTTTCCTCCGGAAGTCAGAAAAGGAGAGGATCGAGGCTCAGAACCAGCCCTTTGATGCCAAGACGTATTGCTTCGTGGTGGACTCAAAGGAAGAATATGCCAAGGGGAAAATCAAGAGTTCTCAGGATGGGAAGGTCACTGTGGAAACTGAGGACAACAGGGTAAGGCTCTGTACCCTCCACAGGCTGCTGGCCTTAGTGAAGCACTGTGCCTCTTCCTTTTTAGACCCTGGTGGTCAAACCAGAGGATGTGTACGCCATGAACCCCCCCAAGTTCGACAGGATCGAAGACATGGCCATGCTGACGCACCTGAATGAGCCAGCCGTGCTGTACAACCTGAAGGACCGTTACACATCTTGGATGATCTATGTCAGCGAGGGCTTTCGACGTGGTTTCCCTGGATATACGCACGTATATGTTTTTCCTCCCACAGACCTACTCAGGCCTCTTCTGTGTCACTGTCAACCCCTACAAGTGGCTGCCGGTGTACAACCCCGAGGTGGTGGAAGGCTACCGAGGCAAAAAGCGCCAGGAGGCCCCACCCCACATCTTCTCCATCTCTGACAACGCCTATCAGTTCATGCTGACTGGTGAGTTTCCCAGGAGGAAGCATGGGATGCTGCATCAACTCTATTTTATTTTTTCCTCTGGCAGATCGTGAAAACCAGTCCATTCTGATCACGTAAGTATCCATGGCATAGAGTGGTTTCATAGTTCTTTCTCTCTCTTTTGATCACTCTGTACAGCGGAGAATCCGGGGCAGGAAAGACTGTGAACACCAAACGGGTCATCCAGTACTTTGCAACAATTGCAGCTACTGGGGACCTGGCCAAGAAGAAGGACTCCAAAATGAAGGTATAGATGGGAGAGGAAGGCTTGCTTTGCTTTTTCCTCTTCTTCCCTCAATTTCTTGCATTAGGGGACTCTGGAAGATCAAATCATCAGTGCCAATCCCCTGCTGGAGGCCTTTGGGAACGCCAAGACTGTGAGGAATGACAACTCCTCCCGTTTTGTGAGTCTGAGTTTGGTTAAGATGGAATTTGCTCTGGTCTCCCCCTGAATCCCGCCCCATACAGGGCAAGTTCATCCGAATCCATTTTGGAACCACTGGGAAGCTGGCCTCTGCAGATATTGAAACTTGTAAGTAGATCCATGGGGATTCGATGGCGTCTGTTTGAAAGAGAGTCCTGTGTTTGTGTTCCAGATCTTCTGGAAAAATCAAGAGTCACTTTCCAGCTGAAGGCTGAAAGAAGCTACCACATCTTCTACCAGATTCTTTCTAACAAGAAGCCTGAGCTCATAGGTGAGGAAGTCACCAGTGGGGCTGGTCTTTTAGCATAACCTCCTGGAACTATTTGTCATTTCAGAGCTGCTGCTTATTACGACCAACCCTTACGACTACCCGTTCATTAGCCAGGGGGAGATCCTGGTGGCCAGCATAGATGATGCAGAGGAGCTGCTGGCTACAGACGTAAGTGGAACCAACAGAAGGGGTGGGTGTTCAACTGACTGACGTGCTGCCCTTTCCATGCCAGAGCGCCATTGACATCCTGGGCTTCACCCCAGAAGAGAAATCTGGGCTCTACAAGCTGACGGGAGCCGTGATGCACTACGGGAACATGAAGTTCAAGCAGAAGCAGCGAGAGGAGCAGGCCGAGCCGGATGGCACAGAAGGTACAAAATCAGTGTGACAGCAAACCAGAGCGTTTTCTAAGCACTGTCCTTGTTTTCTTGCCAGTGGCTGACAAAACAGCCTATCTGATGGGCCTGAACTCTTCGGACCTCCTAAAAGCTTTGTGCTTTCCTAGAGTGAAAGTTGGGAATGAGTACGTTACCAAAGGTCAAACTGTGGATCAGGTAACAGCTTCAAGGCCGGGAAAGGGTGCAGGTCATATCCAGTAGCTGATCTTTCCCCTGATAGGTTCACCATGCTGTGAATGCTCTTTCAAAATCAGTTTATGAAAAGTTGTTCTTGTGGATGGTCACTCGCATTAACCAGCAACTGGATACGAAGCTTCCAAGACAACACTTCATTGGTGTTTTGGACATTGCAGGCTTTGAAATCTTTGAGGTTTGTGTTACTTATATTCATATTTTCATATGCTTTTCACATGAATGTTGTATTTTTTTATTAGTATAACAGCCTGGAGCAGCTGTGCATCAACTTCACCAATGAGAAACTGCAACAGTTTTTCAACCACCACATGTTCGTGCTGGAGCAGGAGGAGTACAAGAAGGAAGGCATCGAGTGGACGTTCATTGACTTCGGGATGGACCTGGCTGCCTGCATCGAGCTCATCGAGAAGGTATCCAGTTCCATCCCCACCGTAAGCTCTTCCCTCTCTGCACTTTGCCTTGCCTTCAATCCAGCCTATGGGCATCTTCTCCATCCTGGAAGAGGAGTGCATGTTCCCCAAGGCAACAGACACCTCCTTCAAGAACAAGCTGTATGACCAGCATCTTGGAAAGTCCAACAACTTCCAGAAGCCCAAGGTGGTCAAAGGCAGGGCCGAGGCTCACTTCTCACTGATCCACTATGCGGGCACCGTGGACTACAGTGTCTCAGGTTGGCTGGAGAAGAACAAGGACCCTCTGAACGAGACTGTGGTTGGGCTGTACCAGAAGTCTTCCAACAGGCTCCTGGCACACCTCTATGCCACGTTTGCCACGGCGGATGGTAAGAGGAGTGCTTTGTGTCCATGTGATTTCCTACAGCACGTGCCCTCCCTTATTGCTTTCAGCTGACAGTGGAAAGAAGAAAGTTGCCAAGAAGAAGGGTTCTTCCTTCCAAACTGTCTCTGCCCTTTTCAGGGTAAGAAAAATACAAGTTTATTTGCTTATAATGGATGGCAAATGTCATTTTTTTTTTCTCTTAGGAAAACCTGAACAAGCTGATGTCAAATTTAAGAACTACTCACCCTCATTTTGTGCGTTGTATAATTCCCAATGAAACCAAAACTCCAGGTGAGACACCTGCTGGCTCGCTAGGTGGTGCTGTGTAAGGCTGATATCTCGCTTCTGTTCCCAGGGGCTATGGAACACAGCCTTGTTCTGCACCAGCTGCGGTGTAACGGTGTCCTGGAGGGCATCCGCATCTGCAGGAAAGGGTTCCCAAACAGGATTCTCTATGGCGATTTTAAACAAAGGTGTGTAATAAACATGTTCTATATGCTTGGGGAGTCTGTGATGATTTCCATGTCTACAATGCAGATACCGAGTGCTGAATGCCAGTGCAATCCCTGAGGGACAATTCATTGACAGCAAGAAAGCCTGTGAAAAGCTTCTGGCATCCATTGATATTGACCACACTCAGTACAAATTTGGACATACCAAGGTAATGCATCAGTTCTGACAGATGCTGGCCTTAACTGACTCATGTCACCCTTCTGCCCCATAAGGTGTTCTTCAAGGCTGGCTTGCTGGGAACCCTGGAAGAGATGCGGGATGACCGCCTGGCCAAACTAATCACCCGGACACAAGCTGTGTGCAGAGGGTTCCTCATGCGTGTGGAATTCCAGAAGATGGTGCAGAGGAGGTCCAGCAGGGTCTTTGTTCAGACATGAGCTCTCTCTCAGAAATAAGCAATGTCTTGTTTTTAGGGAGTCCATCTTCTGCATCCAGTACAACATTCGCTCATTCATGAACGTCAAGCACTGGCCCTGGATGAAACTCTTCTTCAAGATCAAGCCCCTCCTCAAGAGTGCAGAGACTGAGAAAGAGATGGCCACCATGAAGGAAGAATTCCAGAAAACCAAAGATGAACTCGCCAAGTCGGAGGCAAAAAGGAAGGAGCTAGAGGAAAAACTGGTGACTCTGGTCCAAGAGAAGAATGACCTGCAGCTCCAAGTACAAGCTGTACGTGTTTAGCAATCTTTTTTTTTTTTTTATTCAACGAAGTTATTATTCTTTTTTTTTTAAGGAAAGCGAAAATTTGTTGGATGCTGAGGAAAGATGCGATCAGCTGATCAAAGCCAAATTCCAGCTCGAGGCCAAGATCAAGGAGGTGACAGAGAGAGCTGAAGATGAGGAGGAGATCAATGCTGAGCTGACGGCCAAGAAGAGGAAACTGGAGGATGAATGCTCAGAGCTCAAGAAAGACATTGATGACCTTGAGTTGACCCTGGCCAAGGTTGAGAAGGAGAAGCATGCCACAGAGAACAAGGTATTCTTATTGTAGGTGTGTCTAGCTTGATATAAGCTTATAATTGCTTGCGAATTCTTCTTAGGTTAAAAACCTTACTGAGGAACTCTCTGGGTTAGATGAAACAATTGCAAAGTTAACCAGAGAGAAGAAGGCCCTCCAAGAGGCGCACCAGCAGGCCTTGGATGACCTCCAAGCTGAAGAAGACAAAGTCAATTCTTTGAACAAAACCAAGAGCAAACTGGAACAGCAAGTGGAAGACGTAAGTAAATAATGCTCATCGGGAGTCCCAGATTGTTCCCAAAAGGAAATGGTGCCTTTTTCAGCTGGAAAGCTCCCTAGAACAAGAAAAGAAGCTCCGAGTAGACCTGGAAAGGAACAAAAGGAAATTGGAAGGAGACTTGAAGCTTGCTCAAGAGTCCATATTAGATCTGGAGAATGACAAGCAACAGCTGGACGAAAGGCTCAAGAAGTATGCCCTTCAACCACTGGCTTCCATTTTGCTGTCTTCATGCATTCTACATTTCTCTTCACAGGAAAGATTTTGAATATTGTCAACTTCAAAGCAAAGTGGAAGATGAGCAGACACTGGGCCTCCAGTTTCAGAAGAAAATCAAAGAGTTGCAGGTAGGAGCCCTCTGCATTTCTCTCTTCCATGTCTGCCCACGGGGTGAACGGCTGCCCTCCACAGGCTCGAATTGAGGAGCTGGAAGAGGAGATAGAGGCGGAGAGGGCCACCCGCGCGAAGACAGAGAAACAGCGCAGCGACTATGCCCGGGAGCTGGAGGAGCTGAGCGAGCGGCTGGAGGAGGCGGGAGGCGTCACCTCCACGCAGATAGAGCTCAACAAGAAGCGGGAGGCGGAGTTCCTGAAGCTGCGCAGGGACCTGGAGGAGGCCACACTGCAGCACGAAGCCATGGTGGCCGCGCTGAGGAAGAAGCATGCGGATAGTGTGGCCGAGCTTGGGGAGCAGATTGACAACCTGCAGCGGGTCAAGCAGAAGCTGGAGAAGGAGAAGAGCGAGTTCAAGCTGGAGATCGATGACCTCTCCAGCAGCATGGAGAGTGTGTCGAAATCTAAGGTGCTGCGCGGGGTGGGGGTGGCTCAAGGCTTACTGACTTTGCTCCCCTTTCTGAATCCTTCAGGCAAATCTGGAAAAAATCTGCCGAACCCTGGAGGATCAGTTAAGTGAGGCCAGGGGCAAGAATGAGGAAATTCAGAGGAGCCTGAGCGAGCTGACCACACAGAAGTCTCGTTTGCAGACCGAGGCTGGTAAGCCACGTGCAGAAAACCCGTGGGGCCAAAATGAAATGAAACTATTTCCTTCTGGACACAGGTGAGCTGAGTCGTCAGCTGGAAGAAAAAGAAAGCATAGTATCCCAACTTTCCAGGAGCAAGCAAGCCTTTACCCAGCAAACAGAAGAGCTCAAGAGGCAGCTGGAGGAAGAGAACAAGGTACACCATTGAAGGAAGACTTCTTTGCCCTTATCAGGTGCTCTTCTCTTTTTAACTTCTGCAGGCCAAGAACGCCCTGGCGCACGCCCTGCAGTCCTCCCGCCACGACTGTGACCTGCTGCGGGAACAGTATGAGGAGGAGCAGGAAGGCAAAGCTGAGCTGCAGAGGGCGCTGTCCAAGGCCAATAGTGAGGTTGCCCAGTGGAGAACCAAATACGAGACGGACGCCATCCAGCGCACAGAAGAGCTGGAGGAGGCCAAGTGCGCAGCTCTGTTTGCTTTTAGAAGAACTAATAACAGCTGCTTCTCTTTCATATTCTTTAAGGAAAAAACTTGCTCAGCGCCTTCAAGATTCCGAGGAACAGGTTGAGGCAGTGAATGCTAAATGTGCTTCACTGGAGAAGACCAAGCAGAGGCTGCAAGGAGAGGTGGAGGATCTGATGGTTGATGTTGAAAGAGCCAATTCCTTGGCCGCCGCTCTGGACAAGAAGCAGAGGAACTTTGACAAGGTGTGGGGTCCGCTGTGTGCTGGGTGAATGCCGAAACGGAGAGAACTTCCGTCCGGTGTTTCAGGTGTTGGCAGAGTGGAAGACAAAGTGTGAGGAGAGCCAAGCAGAGCTGGAGGCATCCCTGAAGGAGTCCCGCTCCTTGAGCACTGAGCTCTTCAAACTGAAAAATGCCTACGAGGAAGCCTTAGATCAACTTGAAACTGTGAAACGGGAAAATAAGAACTTAGAGCGTAAGCTATTCGAAACCCTCTGAAACCTCCTCCTCATATGCAACTGAAACTTACTTCTTTACAGAGGAGATAGCAGATCTCACAGAACAAATTGCTGAAAATGGCAAAACCATCCATGAACTGGAGAAATCAAGAAAGCAGATTGAGCTGGAAAAGGCTGATATCCAGCTGGCTCTCGAGGAAGCAGAGGTGAGTGCTGGGAGGCAGGCTCAGGCGCAGATGACACTATTTGATTTGCTTTTGTTTCTTAAAGGCTGCTCTTGAGCATGAAGAAGCCAAGATCCTCCGAATCCAGCTTGAATTGACACAAGTGAAATCAGAAATTGATAGAAAGATCGCCGAGAAGGATGAAGAGATCGAGCAGCTGAAGAGGAACTACCAGAGAACAGTGGAAACCATGCAGAGCGCCCTGGACGCCGAGGTGCGGAGCAGGAATGAAGCCATCCGGCTCAAGAAGAAGATGGAGGGGGACCTGAATGAAATCGAGATCCAGCTGAGCCACGCCAACCGCCAGGCGGCGGAGACCCTCAAACACCTCAGGAGTGTCCAGGGACAGCTGAAGGTTTGAGAGAACCCATCGGGGAAAAACCTCTCTTCAAATAGAATGTTCGTTTTTCTCTGGCTAGGATACGCAGCTCCACCTGGATGATGCCCTCCGGGGCCAGGAGGACCTGAAGGAGCAGCTGGCGATTGTGGAGCGCAGAGCCAACCTGCTGCAGGCCGAGGTGGAGGAGCTGCGGGCTACTCTGGAGCAGACGGAGAGGGCCCGGAAACTGGCGGAACAGGAGCTCCTGGACTCCAACGAGAGGGTGCAGCTGCTGCATACCCAGGTGAGGGGAGGGAGAGGAAGAGAGGCGAGGTTGCACCTGGTTAACAGCCCTCCTCTTGCCCTAGAACACCAGCCTCATCCACACCAAGAAGAAGCTGGAGACAGACCTCATGCAGCTCCAGAGTGAGGTAGAAGATGCCAGCAGGGATGCAAGGAACGCTGAGGAGAAGGCCAAGAAGGCCATCACGGACGTAAGGCGTCTCCTTCCTGCTGCCCTCGGGCTCTGCATCCTAGCAAGTCCCATGTGCTTTTCAGGCTGCCATGATGGCGGAGGAGCTGAAGAAGGAGCAGGACACCAGCGCCCACCTTGAGCGGATGAAGAAGAACCTGGAACAGACGGTGAAGGACCTGCAGCATCGTCTAGATGAGGCCGAGCAGCTGGCGCTGAAGGGCGGGAAGAAGCAGATCCAGAAACTGGAGACCAGGGTGTGTGCAGGAGGAACCCCGCCTGCGCTGAGCCCCAGACTAATTTCCCCACCCTCTCCCCCAGATCCGAGAGCTGGAGTTTGAACTTGAGGGAGAGCAGAAGAAGAACACAGAGTCTGTTAAGGGCCTGAGGAAGTATGAGCGGAGGGTCAAGGAGCTGACGTACCAGGTAAGTGGAACGCAAACGCCATGATCGTGTCCCTCCAGTGACATTCCCACTTTCTCATTCTTAGAGTGAAGAGGACAGGAAGAATGTGCTGAGATTGCAGGATCTGGTGGATAAACTGCAAGTGAAAGTCAAGTCCTACAAGAGGCAGGCGGAGGAGGCTGTAAGTGAGATAGGTGCTGACTGCGGCAGGCATGATATAACCTGCCTGGGCTCTTTGGTTTTAGGATGAACAAGCCAATGCTCATCTCACCAAATTCCGAAAGGCTCAGCATGAGCTGGAGGAGGCCGAGGAACGTGCGGATATCGCAGAATCTCAAGTCAACAAGCTCCGCGCTAAGACTCGAGACTTCACCTCCAGCAGGGTGAGTCGCTGAGCTGGGAGGAGCCCCCCCCCGACTTGACTCCAGGTGCCTACTTTCTTCCTAGATGGTGGTCCACGAGAGTGAAGAGTGAGCCAGCCCTTCTGGAGCAGGACAGAAGATATGCAAAATGTATATTTTCTTGATTCCTGACCATTGATACTTAATGTCCATGTGACTCTTTTTCACATGCAATAAACTTTGCTTTGTTTCAATCTGGGGCCGCTTTGCTGTATTTGTTTTCCTC